GGAAAGTCTTCAATTAAATTGAAGGTCTGGCATACTGCAATTCCTGCAAGTTCTTAGTTATTATCAGCTCTGGCTGGTTAGAAGCAGCTATGATAAACACGGGCTTCAATTTAGCTATCTGGAAGGTAGGTGCTGCTGCAAGTGGAAAGTTTGTCTTTAAGAATATGCGCTGCAATTTGCTTTATTCACTGATGATTATATTGATCGGAGTTGTCTATGTTGATACTTGTAGGGGATGAAGGAGAGGGAGAAGTCAACGATGACAGCAAATTTTAGTGTAGAGCAACTGAGCGAATGGTGGTGCAGGAAACACAGAAGAGGAGCGGCTCGGAAGTGGGAATGGAGATAACATCATACTGTGGACATTCGGAATCCACAGAGCTGCGTGGAAATCAGATTTAACTTGCTCTCTCTCCCCATTTAAGATGCTTCTCAAGTAGCCTCACTCCCTAAAACAAACGGATATTTGGCATTGCGCCACATTATTCTGCAGCTGCCATATTTTCTTGCAGGTGGAAGGCAGGCCCTTCCTGGTGTAAACAAACAAGATCGGGCCAGAGTGACAATCCTCCCTGATGGCCCGCACCTGGTTTATACCCTCTATTAATGGGGTCCTTCAAAATCATCAGATGCCCTCCTCCCGCAGCGGTGGCCTCCACCTCTGGCCTGGCCCAGCTTACGTGGTCCAGCTTGTGCAAGATCCAATTCCAACTCCGGGTTTCCGGCTTTTGGCCACTCAGGATTGGACCTGGGACTGGAGCTGGTCGGCCCTGCAGGTGCTGGGCCTGGGGACTGAGGAAGCACAGAGATTCCCCGCCCGGTTCCCCGCCAACGGCGCTAGCCGCGATGCCCCGCCTCACTCCCCGCCCCCGGGATGCAGGGCGCGTGCTGGTAATCCGCGGCTCAAGCCCCGCCCCCACTGTCCCCATTCTCCGCTCACCTCTCTCCAAGGACACTGCGCACGCGCCACGACGTCCCGCCTTTCTCCCCGCCCTGCCGCGGCCCCGGGGCGCAGCGCGCACGCAATCGCGTTTCCGGAGAGACCTGGCTGCTGTGTCCCGCGGCTTGCGCTCCGTAGTGGACTCCGCGGGCCTTCGGCAGGTCGGTGCAGGTCTTTGGAGAGTATTGTTTTTTAACCACTGCTGATCCGGCTTGTTTTCCCCAGATGCAGGCCTGGGGTAGTCTCCTTTCTGGACTGAGAAGAGAAGAATGGAGAAGCCCCTCTTCCCATTGTGAGTAGACAGTAAATGGTTAGAGAGTAGCCTGACTTCTCACTGACTTCTCTTGTGTTTTCAGAGTGCCTTTGCATTGGTTTGGCTTTGGCTACACAGCACTGGTTGTTTCTGGTGGGATCGTTGGCTATGTAAAAACAGGTAGGGTTTTGTTGTTACTTAGCCTCTTAACATTACAATGCAAGCTGCGTTTGCTTCCTTCTAGGCAGCGTGCCGTCCCTGGCTGCAGGGCTGCTCTTCGGCAGTCTAGCCGGCCTGGGTGCTTACCAGCTGTATCAGGATCCAAGGAACGTTTGGGGTTTCCTAGGTATGTCTGCTTCAGCGTCTCCTTAGGGCAATTGAGTTTTGACCCTTCTTTGTATCTTTTTCAGCCGCTACATCTGTTACTTTTGTTGGTGTTATGGGAATGAGATCCTACTACTATGGAAAATTCATGCCTGTAGGTTTAATTGCAGGTGCCAGGTACTTTCATTCTATTACTCTTCTTTACCATGTTCTTTTTTTTTTTTTTTTTTTTTTTTTTGAGATGGAGTATGGCTCTTGTTGCCCAAGCTGGGGTGCAATGGTGCGATCTCAGCTCATTGCAACCTCCACCTCCCAGGTTCAAGCGATTCTCCTGCCTTACCCTCCTGAGTAGCTGGGATTTCAGGTGTGCACCACCACACCCAGCTAATTTTTTGTATTTTTAGTAGAGATGGGGTTTCACCATGTTGGCCAGGCTGGTCTTGAACTGACCTCAGGTGATCCACCTGTCTTGCCTCCCAAAGTGCTGGAATTACAGGCATGAGCCACCGCACCAGGCCAAGATCTAATTCTTTTTAATGGCTTTTAAGTTGTACGGATGATTACTATTTAGTTTACTATTCCCCTACTGATAGAAATATGTCTTGTTTAATGCCTTTGATAGCCGGGAGCAGTGGCTCATGCTTGTAATCCCAACACTTTGGGAGGCTGAGGTGGGCAGATCCCCTGAGGCCTTTGATATTACAAAGGATGGTGTACCAAGAAATATCCTCATGGAAATCCCCGTGAACATGTGCAAAGGAATCTGTAGGTTACATTCCTAAATGCTGAGTCAGAGCATCTCAGCATTTAAAATTGTGATTGCCTTCAGAAGAGGATGCACCAATTTATCCTCCCACTAGTGGTGGCTTTGTGTAATTGGACTTTGTAAAAATCTTTGACACATTAAGCTGGAAGTCTGCAAACTTGTTCTGTAAAGGGCCAGATAGTGAATATTTTAGGCTTCTCAGGCCATCTGTGTCCCAGCTGTTCACCTCTGCCTTTGTAGAATGAAAGCAGCCACAGCCAATCAATAAACGAGTGTGACTGTTCCAATAAAACTATGTATGGGCCCTGAAATCTGGATTTCATATGATTTCTACATATCACAA